CTCTCCGTATTTCTATGATTCTCAATATTCCCATGGACGGCTGTGACCCAGTCAGTCTGCACTCTCAGGAGGACATCTGCTCAGATAAAAGCCCAGTTCAGGGGCTCTGTCTTCAGGATCCCAAAGAAACTTGAGGCTTCTCCATGAGGGGAAAAAGTAGTGGGCTGAGGTGATTCTAGTTTATCCTTCTATAAAAATCTTTACCCACAGAATGGGACGCTGTGCAGTCATTAACTAGAACGATAAATACTTACATTCAGAAACAGAAAAGTGCCTGTAACGTTGTGCTGGCTTGTAAGAACAGAGAATAGAGTTCATGTAAAATGAGAGACACACACAAATACTTCTCTAGGCATCTGTGCATATGTATCTGCAAGAATGTTCACTGAAATGTCACCACCGGAATCACAGAATGTCTCCTTCATTCTCAGTACTTTTACAATTTATACTATCTGCTCAGAAGATCTCCTTTATATAAAGATAAACAAAAAGAAGAAAAGCCACACAAAAAATGTGTGAGAAACAAACTAAAAATCTCCAAACCCCAGTTCACCAAGAAAAAAAAAGTGACCCAAACTGTAAGCAAACTAACGGTCAGGGTTTTTAAACTCAGGCTCAGCTCTGAGAGGCATGTTGTTAGGGGCGCAGTCTCGTGCCTCTGTTAATTCCACAGCTCATTTAGCGGCAAACTTGCCCGCAGTATATCTCCATAGAAATGGAACCCACAGGCACTGGCAACTGGAGGATGTAATTATCGGAGGACATGGCAAACTCTGGAGGCTGAGAGAAGGAGTTCTCACACCAACAAGAAAGGTGAGCCTGGGGTCTTCAAAGGCAGCACGCCCAGGGCCTGCCACGTGGCCTCCTAGCGGGCACACTTCAGGGCTGGGTGAGAAATGCTTGGAAACCTGGGTGCTCCCTCCTGCGTAGCTTATAAAAGCCACCCTAGGTCCTGCTCCTTAAGGAGAGGTGACGGGGACGGGGAAGAAGCCAGGCAGGGAGGGCAAGGGTTCAGACCAGGCCAATGCTCGCCGCCTCCATCTTCCGTCCGACACTGCTGCTCTGCTGGCTGGCTGCTCCCTGGCCCACCCAGCCCGAGAGTCTCTTCCACAGCCGGGACCGCTCGGACCTGGAGCCGTCCCCACTGCGCCAGGCCAAGCCCATTGCCGACCTCCACGCTGCTCAGGTAGGAGGAAGCTGGAAGAACAGCAATACCCCGGCCCAGATTAGGGTGCCTTTCTCTCCCACAGCGGTTCCTGTCCAGATACGGCTGGTCAGGGGTGTGGGCGGCCTGGGGGCCCAGTCCCGAGGGGCCGCCGGAGACCCCCAAGGGCGCCGCCCTGGCCGAGGCGGTGCGCAGGTTCCAGCGGGCGAACGCGCTGCCGGCCAGCGGGGAGCTGGACGCGGCCACCCTAGCGGCCATGAACCGGCCGCGCTGCGGGGTCCCGGACATGCGCCCACCGCCCCCCTCCGCCCCGCCTTCGCCCCCGGGCCCGCCCCCCAGAGCCCGCTCCAGGCGCTCCCCGCGGGCGCCGCTGTCCTTGTCCCGGCGGGGTTGGCAGCCCCGGGGCTACCCCGACGGCGGAGCTGCCCAGGCCTTCTCCAAGAGGACGCTGAGCTGGCGGCTGCTGGGCGAGGCCCTGAGCAGCCAACTGTCCGTGGCCGACCAGCGGCGCATTGTGGCGCTGGCCTTCAGGATGTGGAGCGAGGTGACGCCGCTGGACTTCCGCGAGGACCTGGCCGCCCCCGGGGCCGCGGTCGACATCAAGCTGGGCTTTGGGAGAGGTAAGAGCACCCCGGGCTCCCTGCCTGCCCGACACCGGGACCAACTCCTCCTCCCCCTCGCCAGGCCGGCACCTGGGCTGTCCGCGGGCCTTCGATGGGAGCGGGCAGGAGTTTGCACACGCCTGGCGCCTAGGTGACATTCACTTTGACGACGACGAGCACTTCACACCTCCCACCAGTGACACGGGCATCAGCCTTCTCAAGGTCAGTGGTCCTGAGCCACTGTGTTGATAAGAACCCAGCACCCATGGTGTGTGTCCCCTTCTAGGTGGCCGTCCATGAAATTGGCCATGTCCTGGGCTTGCCTCACACCTACAGGACGGGATCCATAATGCAACCAAATTACATTCCCCAGGAGCCTGCCTTTGAGTTGGACTGGTCAGACAGGAAAGCAATTCAAAAGCTGTATGGTAAGACTGCTGCGGAGGGCATCCCTGAGCTAACAAGTGGCTGTTTTTTGTTTGTTTTTTTAAGGCTCCTGTGAGGGATCATTTGATACTGCGTTTGACTGGATTCGCAAAGAGAGAAACCAATATGGAGAGGTGATGGTGAGATTTAGCACATATTTCTTCCGTAACAGCTGGTACTGGCTTTATGAAAATCGAAACAATAGGACACGCTATGGGGACCCTATCCAAATCCTCACTGGCTGGCCTGGAATCCCAACACACAACATAGATGCCTTTGTTCACATCTGGACATGGAAAAGAGATGAACGTTATTTTTTTCAAGGTACAGATTCTTCATGGATGGTTCTATTTCTCAACCACATGAACGTATTTTGTTTGGCTCTCAGGAAATCAATACTGGAGATATGACAGTGACAAGGATCAGGCCCTCACAGAAGATGAACAAGGAAAAAGCTATCCCAAATTGATTTCAGAAGGATTTCCTGGCATCCCAAGTCCCCTAGACACGGCGTTTTATGACCGAAGACAGAAGTTAATTTACTTCTTCAAGGAGTCCCTTGTAAGTAGAAGGCTCTTCAGCCTAGCAATGCTAGAAGAGCCAGTCTATCTTATTTGCTTTGCAGGTATTTGCATTTGATGTCAACAGAAATCGAGTACTTAATTCTTATCCAAAGAGGATTACTGAAGTTTTTCCAGCAGTAATACCACAAAATCATCCTTTCAGAAATATAGATTCCGCTTATTACTCCTATGCATACAACTCCATTTTCTTTTTCAAAGGCAATGCATACTGGAAGGTAGTTAATGACAAGGACAAACAACAGAATTCCTGGCTTCCTGCTAATGGCTTATTTCCAAAAAAGTTTATTTCAGAGAAGTGGTTTGATGTTTGTGACGTCCATATCTCCACACTGAACATGTAATAAGAAAAAGTAGGAAATGGAGGGTCATAGGACTTCGCTAAAATTCTGATACTGTTTACAAAGAAAACCGGATTTTCAGTAGCTGAAGAAAATATGGCACTGTAAGTTAAAACCCAATGGGAAAAGCCTTAGTTGAACTTTTAAAATACTTGATTTAAAAACAATTGCTCAGGCAAAACATAATTCATAAACTAAAAGGTTTAAAAAAACAAAAAAACAAAAACTAAGCATCCAATGATCT